AGGGCCACAGTGAGAACGGCCTGGGTACTGCTGCTGATTATTCAGATCCCAAGGGCTCTTTAGTCAGCAGGTGATGAATCCTTCCAGGACTGGGTTTTTCCCTTCAAGGCAGGTGGTTTCCCTTCTGGCTCAGGGTGTGCCTGGAAATGTTGTTTAGAAGCTATGCCCTGGAGTGGGGGTCTCAGGAGTCTGCCTAGTGCCCTATTCTACTGTGGTTGAGCTGGTATCCCAGTTGCAAGACAATGTCCTCTCTACTCTTCCCCTCCTCTCCTCAAGCAGTAGGGAGGAACCTCCCGGAGCTGCACTGCCTGGGGTTGGTGGGGTGGTGGTGCAAGTACTCCCTTGCTGCCTGGCTGCATGGACCGTTTCTTGTCCTTCAACTTCAATTCAGAAGCTGTATTTTAGATAATAACTTTTCTTTCAAAATTATCAGTTAATGTTTTACATAGAAAAGGCTGTTTTCTTTTAAGGAGCTGTTGGAAATTTAAGGTTTGCTTCAAGTGGTTCTGGAAATTAATTGGTCTTTGTTCTCTACTCACGATTTTAGGGGTTAAAGTTGAGACTCGAGATTAAAATATGGGTTATAAGCATGAGTGTGATCGCTTCTGAATAGCTAGACGTTTTTAAGTTGTATAAAGAATGAGTTTCAGCCAGGCGCGGTGGCTCAGGCCTGTTATCCCAGCACTTTGGGAGGCCGAAGCGGGCGGATCACGAGGTCAGGAGATCGAGACCATCCTGGCTAACACGGTGAGACCCCGTCTCTGCTAAAAATACAAAACATTAGCCGGGCGTGGTGGCGGGCGCCTGCAGTCCCAGCTGCTCGGGAGGCTGAGGCAGGAGAATGGCGTGAACCCGGGAGGCGGAGCTTGCAGTGAGCCGAGATCGCGCCACTGCACTCCAGCCTGGGCGACAGAGCAAGACTCTGTCTCAAAAAAAAAAAAAAAAAAAAAAAAGAATGAGTTTCTGTTTGTTCCTAGAGTTATCTCCTAAGCATTTCTTTAAAGGAAATGTCCTATTTTTTTTCTTTCTCTTTTAGAAACTTTAATGAGTTCATTTCATCCCTTCCTAGTATATTTGGACAAAATGAAGTTATCTTGCCAGCAATGGCTCCTGAATTCTATGTCCTCTTCTTCAGTGCATCTAGTTTTATGGGTACGACTGGTCAGTGAATTGCTGGTCACTGCCTAAATGTCCTGGAAATGGTAGGTGGTGATGACACAAAGAACATGCCAAGATATCCTGTGGCTGTAGCAAGAGTTTCAGAGAGAAAACTCAAGGAGTGAACTGTGTTTGGGTTGTTGAGGTAATTGAGTGAGAGGAAAAGATTTACATTTCTATCATACAAGCCAGAGAAGCCATTTTCCCATGTAGGCCTTTATGGTACTTCTAGTTTTAAGTGGGTACTTACATTTTAAAATGAGAAAGGTTGCCATTCTCTTAGCTTACCTTGTAGGGCAGAAAACATACTAGGATTATGAGAGATGGAATAGAATTTTGAATTTCAAACCAATTAGGAACAGCTTGAATAAAATAGAACTTTCTTATGACTCAGAGTGAAAGACCATGCAAGGGCTAACATTTGACATTTCAGCAGCAAGCTTTTAGAGACATTGTGTTATGTATTTGAATTTCTTCTTCTCTGTGGGGAGTAAGGCCTTAGGACATGCCATTTAATTACATGTTTAATGTGTTTTGTTTTATATTACCACAAATTGGCTAAAACCATTATAATGTGCTAAAACTTATCCATCTCTTCAAAATCTAACCATGTTGTTTATATTGATAACTTCTTGATATTATGAATCCCACAAGCCAAGAATACTTACATGTTGCAAGAGAAACCTTCCTAATTTGTTCACAAATTTTCTGTTTTTTAATTTCCTGAAAAATTTCCTCATTCTCTTTTTATCGATCTGGAATAAAATGAAGAATTAATATGATTGAGACTATCTTCATCTCTTCCTCTCTACCTTTTCATTAAAAGGCAATCATTGCAGTGTCCTTTTATATGTAAATTTTATTTTTGCCTCTAACTATCATTTAGCTTTGTAGAAGCTAAAGCTTTAAAATGGCAAATAGAGGAAATTTACAGAGATGTATTTTCAGTTTCTATAGAACCTTCTTAAAATTAGATGACCAACCTCTACTCAATGCTGAGATTATTCATTATGCTGTCAATGTATAATTATCTGTCGGTCTACTATTTGTAATTTCTCTGTGCTGAGATATCCCGTTTGCTATTGAATGCTACTTGAAAGAAAATTATTGATCTATACCACACATAAGAGTTTTGAAATCTTCCCATCAGAGTATATTGCACCTTTAGCATAAAAAAGGCTCTGATTTATTTTACTTTATTTTTTTGCAAATAGCTGCTTTATAGTTCTTTAAGTTCAATTCAATATTACTCTTTGTTAAACTTTAAAAAAGTCTTCATTACTTTCCTTTGTTAAACCATTTCTGCATTCTTCAGATAATCCAGGATGGTTTCAGTAATTAAAATAATTTAGCTTCATCACTGTTCAACATAATCACTGTTAAGCATGTTAATTCAGATACTGATCCTTAACATTTTTGACTGTTATGATGGAGGCCTGGCCACAGACGTACCTTGTGCATGTTTTTAAAAAACCTAACCTGTTAATAATCTACTCCAGGTTCTACCAGTAACCCAGGGGATATTTGTTTTCTTTTGTGGCTTCTTCCAAGGAATCATATCAAATTCCTTTGGAAAACTTGTATTATTTGCATCCATCGTCTACCCTTCTATTTTATACCCCCTAAATATTTATATCTACTATGTACCTACAAAAATTAAAAATGAAAAAAATTAAAATTTAATTTTAAACATCTTGTAGTTGAGAAGCAAGTCGTCCAATATCAGATTATACTTATATATACATTATAGTTATGGCAATGCCTTTAATTTCAATGCTTTTTTTTTTAGAAATTCTGAACTATCCATGAAAGATTTTGTTTTTTATAATTTTCCATTAAGAGTGGGATGTTAAATATGTTCTCTACTTTTTATTTTAAAAAGGACATCACTACATGTCGTGATAGTTTATGTTTCATGTGCATTTATGTTCTTCACCTTTATGTTATTCAGAATTTATTTTTGGTCCACATATGTGATGTTAAAATCTTAAGATTTTTAAAGTTTACAATATGTAGAATGTAGGTGTGTTACTGAATCACTGTTGTACTGCATTTGACAGCTTATGTATTTCTAATAAAATTAAAGACTTGGGAAGGAAGCATAGAGGATCAAGAAGAGACTAGGCTTTGGAATAAGATAAATTTGGGATTGAATCCTGGCTTATTTTCTTTTTCTGAGCTCTGGGAAAAATCACAAACTCTAAATTGCTGGATTGTTCTAAGAATTAACAGAGATAACATGGAGAGATCCCTAATATATAGCAGTACTTAAGTGTTTCCCCTACCTCCTTCAAGGTCAACTAAGTGAAAGAAAAGGTAAATATCAGAAAGAGGCATCTTGGAGCAGTGCCCCGGGATGTGATGTTATCAGCAGGAGTTACCAAACTGTGTAGCAGAATGGACCACTTGGTGGTGTTTGGGACCTGGCATGGTGGGAGAGGAGAGGAGAACCAGAGAGCAGGGCTTCAGACCACCCCTTCCCTGGTCTCCAGTGGTATAGTGTGCTGTCTCTCATTTTTCTTTAAATGTGTTAAATAAATTGTGGTTTATTCTGATAATTCTTTGAAAGAAAAATGGCTTTATCATTTAAAGGGAAGATAGTCAAGTGGCCAAATATAAATATACTCTGGATCACTAAATGTAACCGGTTTTAAAACTTTGTGTAGGATGTATTAATACTTAAAAAAATGATGAGTTTTTCCCTCTTGAGTTTTTCCCTCTGGAATGACCTTCAAAAGAGACTCAAATCTCTGCTGTAGGTGAGGGACTGACCAAGTGGGTGGGCACAGTGGCAAAATATTGGTAGACAAAGTGAACAGAGGAAGAGTGGGGGTTAAATTAGATTTTACTAGGCAGCTGCCCTCTCCTTCCTACTTAATGTGCTCAAGAGGAATGAAGCCAACATACCACTTAAAAGGGTTAGTCGGGGGAAAATGACTCTTGAGGACCAGTAGCAAACCAGTTAGAAACCAGTGGTTTCTAACACCTGAAAACATTCCTAGAAATGAAAAGCAGTTAAGTCAGTGGAAAGAGAAAGGAGAGTAACACGTCTAAGACTAAGATGTTCTTGGGGTTAATCTAGGAAGTTGAAAATCCGGATTTGGAAGGCAAAGGGAACAGGACAACAAGGGTAGTTGTAGCCATTACTTTATTTTGGGCTAGAGTAATTTTTGCTAAATAATGGCTTATTAAAGGGTTCCTGATGGTAGTTTGTGATTGATGTAGTGCCAACTCTTATTTCTCATCTGGACTGGGTAGCTGGTTAAATAATTTTTCTGTGACTTAAGTAATTATTTAGAAGTCATGGTAACTATTTGTCAAAAAGTAAAATGAACCCAGCTCTCTCTGTATGAGATTCTGGAGTAGGTGTCTCCTTCAGAATGCAACCCATTTAGACTCAGACTTTTCTTGCTTTGAAATACCATAATAACTCTGTCATCACATAAACAGTGAAAATTGTAGTTAGAATGCTAAAGCCCATTTTCCCCCTTTGTTTTCTCTTTTCATTGGTGTGTGTGTGTGTATGTATAAATGAATGAATATGGGAAGAGAGAATTCTCCTCCCGTGCCAGTTATATATATGGGCAGTAGACCTTATTATTAACTAGAGAACACATGGTGTTTGGACTGTTATTGTTAATCATTTCTTTTGCTCAGTGTGGTATCCAAGCTATAATTTTGATGCCTTCCCTTATGTTGGTAATTTAGCAACCATTGTTCTGTTTGATAACCACAGCTTGACAGATATATTAGCAGCCTAACTAATATTTGTAAAAAGAGTGAGTTCAAAATTTGTTTTTACATTTAGCCTGACTTCCAGCCATGGAGAAAACTTTCTTTGTAATGTGGTCACCAGGTTGTGTTTTTTTCAGGCTTAATTTTATGTTAAACATTTTACATTGGATTATTTCATCTGCGTGGTTTTGTACACCATTTGAATTGGGATGCTTATGGTGATATCTTGGAGAATGTATGCTATTTGCAGATAATGAAGATTGCTGGGAAATTTTAGCATTTTTGTGGAGAATTGGGTGTATTAAAAAGTAGAAGCAAAGATGCTGATTTTTAAGTGGAAAACATGAAAGCTTTTTTTTTTCTTTTCAGACTGAGTCTTGCTCTGTCGCCCAGGCTGGAGTTCAGTGGCACGATCTCGGCTCACTGTAACCTCCACCTCCCGGGTTGTAGCAATTCTCCTGCCTCAGCCTCCCAAGTAGCTGGGATTACAGGTGCCCACCACCACACCCGGCTCTTTTTTCATATTTTTAGTAAAGACGGGGTTTCACCGTGTTATCCAGGATGGTCTTGATCTTCTGACCTTGTTATCCACCCACCTCGGCCTCCCAAAGTGCTGGGATTACCATGAAAGCTTTTATTTAGCAACTGGGAAAGTACCTGTGGAGGACAATGACTAGGGCTGTGACAGATGATGTGAATCCATAGGGCCATGCTTCTAGGTCTTGTCTTTGAAAGTTGTAAATTTTAGTACACCTTCATTTACATTTCTATTTGAATGTAAATTATATTATGTGATAAAATTCCTCTGGAGGAAAATTCCCAATGCAGCTAATTTCTCTGGAGCCCCCTGCTACTAATGCAGAATAAATTATTCTTTTCAGGGAATTTCACTGTGTCACTCTGGGTGGTAATGCAAGGCACATTGGGGGCTCAGCCAAAGCCTTAGTTTCATGGAATTCGGAGTTTGATCAGTGTTTGGTCATAAAATTGTGTCTCTTTATAGATATTATAAGACTTTCTTGACATGTTACTTCATGGGCTTGTTTCTATAAAGAGTGGTTTTTTTGTCTTGTTTTGTTTTGTTTTTGACACAGAGTCTCACTCTGTCACCCAGGCTAGAGTACAGTGTTGCAATCTTGGCTCACTGCAACCTCCGCCTCCCAGGGTCAAGCAATTCCCCTGCCTCCAACTCCTGAGTAGCTGGGACTACAGGTGTGTGGTAGCACGCCCAGCTGATTTTTGTATTTTTTGTAGAGATAAGCTTTCATTATGTTGGCCAGGCTGGTCTCAAACTCCTGGCCTCAAGTGACCTGCCTGCCTCAGCCTCCCAAAGTGCTGGAATTGCGGGCATGAGCCACCGCACCCAGCCTAAAGAGTGTTTTTTAAGTTCCCTTCTAACTATTTTTAACACCCATTGGATTCACTACAAATTACATTGTTACCAGCCTCTCTATCATAATAATGAATTTTCTAAGCCCCTTGGTGCTATCCTATACCAAATGGGTGTAAACTGATATAATATCTTCTATCTTTGAACTTGTAATATAAGAGAATAATGATAATGAAGGAAATAGTAAGATAATCCAAAAATATGAACACACGTTAATAATTCTTAATAATTGAATCATAAAAATTTTCAGCTAAAAGGAAATCTAAATATACTTAAATATAATTATCACATATCGAAGATGAAATTGAATCCCATATAAATGAGTTGTCCAAATTCATGCAAAAAGGAAGTGGAAGAAATTGAACCCAAATACCACATTTATTTCTTGACCATTGTTTTTGTCATCAGGCTTAGTGAAATGTTAGCAATATCTTTAAAACTCTTCTACCAACTGGGAATATTTTTTTAAGTGGTATCTGGAGTTGCACATTGGGGGAAATCACTACTATACTTTTCTTTGTATGAAAACAAGTGACTTAGCATTTGCTTAATGCTCTACAAAAAACAAAAGTCTATGAGATACAAAAGAATACACGAGACTGAAATGGAGCGTCGAAATGGAAATAATGTTGTACTGGAGCCTAGACTCTGTTGGGCTTACTGTCATCCTTGCATAATTTTAGAATCCTCTGTGAACCAAGTGAATTAGTAGTATCTAAAAAGAATTGATGCCCAGTAGTAGATACTAAAGACCCAAAAAGATTAACCAGAATAACGTTTATGTAAAAAGAAGAGATGTTTACTTTTTCTGTAGTTCTGTTAGATTACTTGACCAAGGGGTTTCCATAAATATAGTGAATTTGACTTGGGTAAAATGTATTAAAAATAAATAACAAATAGCTTTCATGAGACCTTAAGGCCCATATAAAGGCATAAGTCTCAGTGATAAAAACATTGAGTGGTTTCATACTATCAATAGTGTCCTTCAGCAGAATTGCTTTTTATTGTTTGTAACTCAGCCAAAAGGGAAGTTATTACCAGGAGTTTAGGGATCTTAAGCATCTGCAGGAGGGTTCAGAGGTTATGCAGTAAGGAACCATGCAGATCATCAACCTTAAAAAAATAAGGCCATCGTCATACACTTTTGTCAAGATATTAAATTTGTACAAATATTTGGGAAAGTAATTTGGCTATAAAATTGAAAATGCACATAATGTTACAGAAATTACATGGTTAGGTAGGCATCCATTCTGTGGAAATGAAAGACAAAATTTAAAAACAGATGCACACACACATACAGATGTTTATTGCAGCATCATTTGTTAATGGTTCAAAAAAAGGCAACATAAATGCCCATTCATATCATGCATATAAATTATTGGTAATATATGCTACATATTTACTATTCATCCTTGTCAAAAAATATTTGTGCATTAATTTTGGAAGATGGCCATCATAAATATAGATAAATATAAAGTTCAATGTTAATAAGTACAGATTCTGAAGCTGGATTACTTGGATTTGTGTGAAAGTTTTCCTACTTCTTAGCTCTGTGAACCTAAAAGTGTTCTACTTGTCTTGAATTTGGTGTTCTCACTTGTAAAATGAAGATAATCATAGTACCTACCAGTAAGCTTATATAATCAGTTGTTAATACTGATTAACAGGGTTGGCATGGGGTCATTGATGAGTGGAGCACAGAGTTTCGGAAGGAAGTCTCACTTAGTTTGTATAAATGGTAGGAATATGGGTGATTGACTTTTGAAATCATCATTTTTGTTGCACAGTATTTCAGTGCATGAATCTGCCATAATTAATACAATATTTCCTTTATTGCTATGCTTAGATTTTTTCGAACTATTTTTCTCATGGAAGAGAAAGGAAGTCATTCCAAATAGAAGATTCAGCATAAATAATGTGTAGAGTCAGGGATGATCATGAGCTCTTTCATTGCTGGAGATGATGTATGACAGGATTGTGTGTATAAGCTGTTTAGATGATTAGATGATGAGTAAAGAAGAGTATTGGTGGACCTCCAATATTGAGCTTAGAAGATGTTCCGAGTAAAATGTCTTTGGAAGGAAGCAGAGAATTGAAAGATATGATTGGACAAAGGAAATGTGTAATAGTGATCCAGGATGAAGAGAAAGCAGTTGGCAAATAAGTAAGAGGTTAGAAAGAGAAGCAAGTTTCCTAGGATTTGAAAATTTCATAAAAGAGGTTTAGAATTTTGATTCTCTTCCTTGTGTAATGAATGGGTAGCTGGGCTAAGACCTTAAAAAAACCTAGACCTTATATATTTGTTTTAAAGAACAGACTGTTTTTTGTAGGGGAGGAGAATTATCTAGAGAAGCAAAGTTTGGGAAGCAGAAAGTTGAAAGGTAAGAAATTTGTAATAACCAAGGTAAAAGATATATTTTGATTCTGTACTTTCAAGCTAAGGGAAATGGTGGTATAGGTGAAGCAAAAGCAATTAAATATTGGCAGGTTTCAAAGAAAATCTGAAAAAAGAATAAAAAGTTTGGATGAGCCAGAAATGACCCTACAATGTTTGGCTTCTGAGAGACAAATTAATGTCTTGCCTATTCCTGTAAATAAGATTACTGTTTTTTTTGTTTGTTTGTTTTTTGTTTTGAGGATGGAGTCTCCCTCTGTAGCCTAGGCTGGAGTGCAGCGGCGTGATCTCGGCTCACTGCAAGCTCCGCCTCTCCCGGGTTCACGCCATTCTCCTGCCTCAGCCTCATGAGTAGCTGGGACTACAGGCGTGCACCACTACGCCTGGCTAATTTTTTGTATTTTTCAGTAGAGACTGGGTTTCACTTTGTTAGCCAGGATGGTCTCGATCTCCTGACCCTGTGATCCACCCACCTTGGCCTCCCAAAGTGCTGGGATTACAGGCATGAGACACCGCGCCCGGCCAAGATTAATATAATCTTCTTCCCCTTACGCTGAGTATGCCATAAAATGGGCACAGAACTAATAATTTGATATTAAATGAAAGTGACTATTTTAATATTATTACATTGCTCATAAATTACCACTTTATTTTATGATGTTTGTGTTAACACCCTTTTTTCCTCATGTGTCTGTGAACTTTTCTAGCACCAAGCACATACAAATGCCCAATAATCCCTGAATAAATGAAGGAAAAAATTAACAAGCAAGTGCACAAACGAGACAGCATGTGAGAGACAGCTGTTTCCAGTTGTGCTAGAGCAGGGAGAGCAAGTTGATGTGCAGGTGATTCCAGATTAAGAAGGAAGCTTAAATAATTCAATACGATAATGCTGTGTGAGTGCTTAGTGCTTGGGAGCAGCCATTATCATCATCAACGTACTTGGCCTTAAGATCATCAGTGGTGTTCACCTGACTAACAAATTGTATAGAAAACACTAGTTGCTGGAAACCAGGATACCACTTGTATTTTTAGTTTATATATCATTTTCAGAGACAGAAGCTCATCAAACATCTTCAATAATATGAAAAATTTTCTATTGTAAATTTCCAAGGAGTTCTCCATTTCATAAAGGTAGAGCATTAACCAGAAATTTTCATCCAGACACAGAAACCTTCATTTCAGTCTGCAACAGTGTTGTTCTATGATGTGCTTAATGGCGTTTCCATCCTTGGTACTTGTATCTTAGGGCATATGTGACTGTTTGCCAGGGTCAACAGAAGGTCACAGTTGAGAACAGGGCATCTGCCCATAGCAACAATTCATTTGCAGATTTAGGTCAACAAAATAGAACATTTCATGTAACGGTGGCTATGTTAACTGGCTTGAAAGTGGTTATTATTTCCCAGTGTATGCATATATGAAAACAATGTTGTATACTTTAAATATATACAACTTTTGTTTGTCAAATATACTTCATAAAGCTGGAAAAAATGAAACTAAAAAAAACAAAAAGTAATATGTGAAATATACTTAAATAATGTTTCAATTATGCAGGTATAAAGTTTAAGAAATATTTAAACAAACATGTTATTAGCTGTAATGGAAAATTTGCATGAGTTTGTAGGTTAAAATGTCAAAGTGCAAGTACAGTTTTGGATCATAAAAGGCCATTTTAGAAGTGCTCCAAGCTTCTGAATAGTATTCATTTGGGTTATTCATTTAATTTTCTGCCTGGAAGGGACATGTAGGGTATTTTGATATACATATTTTAGAAACATATGATAATTAAAGCAAATTTCATAGATTAACATGCAGCCTAAACTGCATGAAAATGCGTAAGTGATGCTAATTCCTGATATATTTTGGGGTAAAATTACTGAAGACTTTTAATCACATGTTTTTATATCTTTGGATCTTCCCTACATTGCTTTCAAGAAGTAACTCAACAGAATAAAGTACACAGCTGACCTTAAATTTGCATTTGTTATCATGTCATATTAAATATTTACAGATCATTTATATGTGTGTCTTGATTCTCATAGTGATTTTATGTGCTCCAAGAAGATATCTCTTTTAGCATAAACATATACTTTACTAACAGTTTCATCAAATTTTAAAAGTGCGAAGTATACAGATTTTAAATGCATTTCAAGCAGATTTCTTTTAAAGAAATATGCTCATTAAGAACAATTGAGAATTGATCTTGTAGCATGCCCACAGTGTGTTTGCCTGTCGATATTGAGTATTGGAAAGGTTATCAGATTGTTAAGCAACAAAGGAAAATAAATTTTGAAAGTTTCATTGGGAAATAGCTAAAAACATAAGACTGTATAAAAAAATTAAGAGGTATTAGTAAGAAATGTGTGGATTCTTCCTTCTCTTAACATTACTGTAGATCCTGTTTTATTTCAGCTGTTTGTTCCCTTATCCTTACATTTATCAGGATTCTTCTGTGTTCAACTGGCTAATCTGAATACTAACCATAACAAATAGATGTTTGGAAGCATTAAAGTGATGACTTTCAAAGGGGTTATTATCATTTATCATGAAAATGAATTCAGCCCACTGATGGTAATTTAGCCTACAGATAAAATGAACGTCATATGTTTATAAAATGAATTTTCAAATGTTTAACTTTCTCAAAATAATATTTCCTAAAGATGCGATATTGCATTTAATATGTTCACAGGAGACACTTTACCTCACTAATCCCCAAATTCTATGTTTAACCATTGTAGAAAGGTGGTAGTTTATAGACTGGTTCCCACAAATATTCAATGGACAGAATTTCACAAGCTTTTATGGAAATATTCTGTTGTATCCCTCAAATGTATAGATTGTCTGCATTATAGCTTGATGGTGATTCTGGGCTCCAGAATCAGATTCTCTGGGTTTGAATCCTGGCCCCACCAATTAAGTGCTGTGTGATATTGCTTCAGTTTCCTCAATTGATGACAGTGCTGACCTTATATGACTTTTGAGACGATTGTGAGATAATGCGTGCAAAAGTGCTTAGAACCACAGTTCTCATGGTTCCCAAATGAGCTGTAGTACCGCTAGCACTACAGGAAACTCAGAGGGACACTGCACAATATTTTAAACTTCTGTGAAACACTACATAGACTTCTGTCTCATGGTAGTTTGGTTTCAGTATTAGATTATACTTCATTCCTTTTGATGTCATATCTTTGCAAAGCTGAGTTTTCATCAGTTGCTATGACAAAAAGCAATACCTTGTAAAAATCATCATGGAAAAAGAAATGAAGCTGTTTGTGTCTAGTTTAAGAAGTTTTGCAGTGCCCCAATAGACACATATTGGTAATTTGTGATTATTTAAGAATTAACTAAAAATATACATTTTGTTCAATGTATGTGTATTATTTTCTCAAATGGTTACTAAGTTGTTAAGACAGAAATAATTAAATTGCTTAGACCTGTCTACTTAACGGACAGAACTGTTAGGTGTTTTGTTTGGTCTAAAGGCACCGTGAAAACATTACCAAGACACTGAAGGCACTACTGGAAAGTTTGGAAATGTCTGTGCTGGCTTAGCTTTTGCGTGTGTGCCCTCAGTAAGGGTCAGTTGTTTCTGTTGATGGTAGTGATGAGACAGCTAAGTAAAAAGGGCTCCCTAACAGAACCTCCAACTGGCCTGCACGCTGGGAGGAGTGCACAATGGGGCGGAGCCTTGGGAAGTTCACACCATTTGCAGAGGGGAGGAGCCGGGCCTCTCCTGATCCGGGATGGTACCTGGGATTCAGTCTGTGAGATGAGGGTCTGTTAACAAGAACCTCTCTTGCTTTGATGAGTTGTTTTTTTTCCTTTTCACCCAATAAATTCCATTTTTCTCACCCTTCAATGTGTCTGCAAGCCTAATCTTTCCTGGTCATGTGACAAGGACCCCGTTTTTAGCTGAACTAAAGAGAAAGTCCTACAACAATAATAGTTAGGAAGTCAAAGCCATTTTCTTAAGCTTAACTCAAATTCCTCTGATCATCATTTTAACCCTTTTCTTCTTGTCTAATGACAGTGAGGGGGAAAGAGAGAAAGAATGGAAGGAGGGAAGAAAATAAGTAAATCTGCTGATGGAAATTGGGATGTGTGACTGGAAGGGCAGAAATGAAAGCAATCTCCAATGAAGGGAGTAGAGGAGCTGTTTCCTGTGAAAAACAGGTGAGTGATGTATCATGTAGGAATTGTTCGAATGATCTTGGTACTTTTTGTGTTCCTCTGTCAGTCCTGTGATGAAGAGATTAAAGAGAAACAACAAAGTGAAAGCAAAATACGGATAAACAAGTCAAGTGGGACTCAGTCTGGAAGCCAGAGAAGGATAGCTATGGTAGGAAAAGAAATTAAATTTAACCTTTCATTAAAGTAATTAGTGTTGTTGGATTTGTTTGTAGCTGATTGCTGTGTTTGAAGAACAAGAACCACTCCACAAGATTGAGAGCCCCAGTGGAAACCCTGCAGATCGGCAGAGCCCAGATGCTTTTGAGACAGAAGTGGCCGCCCAACTGGCCGCATTTAAGCCAATTGGTGGGGAGATTGAAGTAACCCCTTCTGCTCTAAAACTAGGTATGTGTAATGTTTATGATATTCTTTTCACCTTTGACCTCTCACCTCTCACTTTGTCTTCCAGGCACTCCACTGCTGGTGAGGAGAAGCAGTGACCCAGTGCCAGGCCCACCTGCTGATACCCAGCCAAGCGCTTCACACCCTGGTGGCCAGAGTCTGAAACTGGTTGTTCCAGTAGGTATCCTGCTGCTTGTAGTTCTAATGAACATCACATGCTTATGACTTTGTTTCACTATAGGATTCCACGCAGAACTTGGAAGACAGAGAAGTTTTGAATGGTGTACAGACAGAACTACTAACTTCGCCAAGAACTAAGGACACATTGAGGTATTCTCTTTATACAGATAAGAATATCTGATCTCATTTGTGCTCTTGTTTTTTTCTGCCCCAGTGATATGACAAGAACAGTGGAGATTTCTGGGGAAGGAGGCCCATTGGGAATACATGTAGTGCCCTTCTTTTCATCTCTGAGTGGAAGGTAAGATGTTTTTCTCATTCCAGAAGCTCATGTAATTATATTTCAATCTAAATTTTGCATTTAGGATTCTAGGACTCTTCATCCGAGGCATTGAAGACAACAGCAGGTCCAAGCGGGAGGGACTATTTCACGAAAATGAATGTATTGTAAAAATCAACAATGTGGATCTCGTAGACAAAACCTTTGCTCAGTAAGCATTTTTTCATTGTTTTATTTACTTTCGGTCATCATACATTTATCAACTTTCTTTCCAGGGCTCAAGATGTCTTCCGCCAGGCAATGAAATCTCCAAGTGTGCTCCTCCACGTGCTTCCTCCACAAAACCGTGAACAGTATGAAAAGTCAGTCATTGGCTCTCTTAACATTTTTGGTAATAATGATGGCGTTTTGAAAACCAAAGTGCCGCCTCCTGTCCATGGAAAATCGGGACTAAAGACAGCAAATCTCACAGGAACCGATAGTCCTGAAACAGATGCATCAGCTTCCCTGCAACAAAACAAGAGTCCCCGAGTACCAAGGCTGGGAGGAAAACCATCCTCTCCCTCACTCTCGCCTCTCATGGGATTTGGCAGCAATAAAAATGCAAAGAAAATTAAGATTGACCTAAAGAAAGGTAATTATTAAATTATGCCTAATAGCATTCTATGACTATACATTTTCCTGTTCTTATACACTAGGCCCTGAAGGACTTGGTTTCACTGTGGTTACCAGAGACTCTTCCATACATGGTCCCGGTCCCATTTTTGTAAAAAACATTTTACCAAAGGGAGCAGCAATAAAAGATGGCCGCCTACAATCAGGGGACAGAATTTTGGAGGTAAGAATTGGAATTAATAGTTGTATGAAAATATTGTGGCTGTTCATATGCTTTTATTCATTAGGTAAATGGGAGAGATGTCACCGGACGAACCCAGGAAGAGCTTGTGGCCATGCTCAGGAGCACCAAGCAGGGGGAGACAGCATCGCTGGTCATTGCCCGCCAAGAAGGACATTTTCTGCCCCGAGAGTTGGTAATGTTCAGATCTCAGTCTCACTGAATTTTCTTCACTCTTTTCATGTGTATTCCCCTAACAGAAAGGAGAACCTGACTGCTGTGCACTCTCTCTGGAGACAAGCGAGCAGCTCACCTTTGAGATCCCCCTGAATGATTCAGGTTCTGCTGGCCTCGGGGTGAGCTTAAAAGGGAACAAATCCAGAGAAACTGGAACAGACTTGGGGATTTTTATCAAATCCATCATTCATGGAGGCGCTGCTTTTAAGGTGGGTAGGAATGACATTTGTACATCCTTTGAGTTGAATATTGTTTTCCTTTCTTCTGCCTTAGGATGGTCGTCTGCGAATGAATGACCAGCTGATTGCAGTTAATGGGGAATCTCTTTTGGGAAAGTCCAACCACGAAGCTATGGAAACACTTAGGCGGTCAATGTCCATGGAGGGAAACATCCGAGGGATGATCCAGTTGGTGATTCTGAGGAGGCCAGAGAGACCAATGGAGGTGATGCAAATCTTGATTCTCCTCAGCCAGTTATGCAAATGTAATTTTTACTTTTATCTCTTAGGATCCTGCAGAGTGTGGGGCATTTTCCAAGCCATGCTTTGAGAACTGTCAAAATGCTGTAACCACCTCTAGGCGAAATGATAATAGTATCCTGCATCCACTTGGCACTTGCAGTCCACAAGACAAACAGAAAGGTAAGAGTCTATTCATTTTATCCACTGCAAATTTTATACAGCTTCATTTGTTCTTTGTTTATAGGTCTATTGCTGCCCAATGACGGATGGGCCGAGAGTGAAGTTCCACCTTCTCCAACACCACATTCTGCTCTGGGATTGGGCCTCGAAGATTACAGCCACAGGTATTGATAAAATGATGTATCGTAAATGCTCCACCTAAATACAACATATGGCTTCCTTCCACAGCTCTGGGGTGGATTCAGCAGTATATTTTCCAGATCAGCACATCAACTTCAGATCTGTGACACCGGCCAGGCAGCCTGAATCAATTAATTTGAAAGCCTCGAAGAGCATGGACCTTGGTAAGCAAGGGTGAGGTGACATCCAGGTCAGCTGATCCTTGTCTCTTTTATTTCTTCTCCTCAGTGCCAGATGAAAGCAAGGTTCACTCATTGGCTGGACAAAAATCGGGTAAGAAATTCCTTGTAACTGACTATATTCCTAGAGGGGTGACCTTTTGCCCTTTCTTTTCCAGAATCTCCAAGCAAAGATTTTGGTCCAACTCTGGGTTTGAAAAAGTCCAGCTCCTTGGAGAGTCTGCAGACTGCAGTGGCCGAGGTCAGGAAGAATGACCTTCCCTTTCACAGGCCCCGGCCGCACATGGTTCGAGGCCGAGGCTGCAATGAGAGCTTTAGAGCAGCCATTGACAAATCCTACGATGGACCTGAAGAAATAGAAGCTGGTAGGATGATATGCTTCCTTAAATGGCTTCTTCCATGGGTATTGATTATTTTTTCTCTGTACAGACGGTCTGTCTGATAAGAGCTCTCACTCTGGCCAAGGAGCTCTGAATTGTGAGTCTGCCCCTCAGGGGAATTCGGAGCTAGAGGACATGGAAAATAAAGCCAGGAAAGTCAAAAAAACGAAAGAGAAGGAGAAGAAAAAGGAAAAGGGCAAATTGAAAGTCAAGGAGAAAAAGCGCAAAGAGGAGAATGAAGATCCAGAAAGGAAAATAAAGAAGAAGGGCTTCGGCGCCATGCTGAGGTATGGGCCTGCTTTGAAGGCAAAGTTGGTTCTGTTAACAGCCTTCTCCTTCACGTTTCACTAGATTTGGAAAGAAGAAAGAGGATAAGGGTGGAAAGGCTGAGCAGAAAGGTACTCTGAAACATGGTGGCCTGAGAGAAGAAGAGCTGGAGAAAATGAAAGAAGAGCGTGAAAGGTGAGCAGAAGTGCCGAGACCTTCATTTTCTTTACATCTTTGCTACCTGTACTGTATTTTTCAGGATTGGAGCAAAACATCAGGAGCTAAGGGAAAAGCAGGCAAGAGGTCTTCTTGATTATGCTACTGGTGCAATTGGATCAGTGTATGATATGGATGATGATGAAATGGACCCCAATTATGCCAGAGTGAACCACTTTCGGGAACCATGCACATCAGCAAATGTCTTTAGATCTCCATCTCCCCCTCGAGCTGGACCATTTGGTTACCCTCGGGATGGCCATCCACTGTCTCCAGAAAGAGACCACTTAGAGGGTCTCTATGCCAAGGTCAACAAGCCATACCATCCACTGGTTCCAGCTGACAGGTAATAAACTTAGTGAAAGATAAATGTAGCTTTGTGAATCTGATTATTTGTCTATATCCTGTAGTGGCCGTCCTACGGGTGGAAGCACTGACCGTATCCAGAAGTTGCGGAAAGAGTATTATCAGGCTCGGAGGGAAGGTTTCCCTTTATATGAAGACGACGAAGGAAGAGCAAGGCCATCTGAGTATGACCTACTCTGGGTAAGCGCATGCATGATTTCAATCGTTGAATTATCTTCATCTCTAATTGCTTTTCTCTCCACAGGTGCCTGGAAGGGGTCCAGATGGGAATGCACACAACCTCCGCTTTGAAGGGATGGAGAGGCAGTACGCATCCTTACCCAGGTAGATCACGGAGAGGTCTCCCATCTCCAGCTCTGCTAACATGTGTCTCTTCTTCTCTTTCCAGGGGAGGACCCGCAGATCCTGTAGACTATCTGCCAGCAGCACCTCGGGGGCTCTACAAGGAAAGGGAGCTTCCCTATTATCCAGGGGCTCATCCTATGCACCCTCCCAAAGGGAGCTATCCCCGCCCCACAGAGCTCAGGGTGGCAGATCTCCGGTATCCTCAGCACTACCCACCCCCGCCAGCTCCCCAGCACAAAGGACCCTTTCGACAAGACGTTCCGCCTTCCCCTCCCCAGCACCAAAGAATGCCAGCCTATCAGGAAACAGGCAGACCAGGGCCCCGTGGGGGCAGCCCAGACCAGTACCCTTACCGAACCCAGGATTCCCGGCAGAAGAACCCCATGACTGCAGCCGTATAGCTGAGTGCCACCGAGGCCAGCCCGGTCCAGAAAGGAAGGTGTCTACTCTACCTTTGCCCTTTCTAAACCTGAAGACCTCCTTGGTGTTAGGAATTCTCCATGTTACTGATAAGCTTTTTCTCACTGACATTGTAACGCATGACTGCTAATCAGAGAGAAAAAGAAGGGGAAGGGAATTGGGGAGGAAAAAAAATCAGAAGGAAGACGAAAGATGGGGCTATAAAAACAAAACTACCTGATAGTTGAAACGCTTTCAGAGTTGTTCAAATCAGTGAGAGTGGCAACGGAACACACAAACAACTAATTATGGAACTCTACTCTGGGGATCCTCTCTGGCTAGATAACCTGTGCTGATGTGCAGACACGTGGACATCCCCCTCTGAGACTGGCGGTCCAGAGGCAGTCTCTGCCAGGCAGCATTACCCGCTCCGAGGTGGAGCCTCAGCCCCCTTCTTAGAGCTGTTAAGTCTAAGGTGTGGCAGAGCAGACAGAGATAGAGGCATCTGAAGTGAGTATAGGTTTTTTGACTAAGAAAAAAAACAACAGCAAACATGACTAGTGATCTTGAAATATTTTGTACCGAGAGAAAGACTGCATTTATTTGTAGAATTTATCAGGTTTCTGATACCACTCATTGGATGTAAACATTTCATGTTTCCTCACTTTTGATATGAAAGTCGGTAAAATGCAGTATTAGTCCCGGGAGGATGTGCACAGCTGGTCAGAGCTTCCAGAAGGAATATCTTCCGAGGACTAAGGTGATCAGGTTAAGAGGGTTCAACATCCCACGGCCCTCACCTTCCTCCCTCCCACATTCCAGGCATGGAGATATCTGGTTTCAGAGTCAGCCCCAAATCTCCTGCCTATAATTACTTTAACTGGGGTCTCTAAGGTTCCCACTTGAGGGCTAAAATGTAGTTGGGAAAGAGGGCCTACTGGGGAGGTCTCACAGGAGGCAGTGCCCTGGGAAATGCCAAGTCCAGACTCAGTGCCAAGCAGTAACCATCTGCACTCGGGGACAGCGAGGAGCTGACCATGGCCTCTGATGACCAGCAGGTATTAGATGGAAGTGAATGAGAGAGAGAGAGAGAGAGAGTATGTGTGTGTGTGTGTATGTGTGTGTTCGAACACATATGATTGCCAGTATGGAGAATGAAAGATTAATAATGCTTTCTGGAGAGTTTGATGCAAAAGTGGGGGAAACGGAGAAAAGGCGCTAAGGCTAAATCCATCTGCATTTGCTATATTTCATTAGCTAAAGTCAGGTCAGGGCAGGGCCAAGGCCTCCAATTGGCAAAGGACAGTGTTATGGCTTTAAAAAGCTGAAACCCCAACCTCTAAGTAGATCACAATGTTTTCTGAGCTTTGCAGTAATTTTCTATGGAAACTAAAACCTCTAAAACATACAAGCTGGCCCAAATGAGAACACAAGCAAAAGATGTGGAAGACAGCAAAACCTGAGCACTGGTTTGAACCAGGCACTGACATTTGAAATGCTTTAAGCCTTTTCACATTCCTTCTTTATTCCCTCCAAAAAAAAAAGTCTTGAGTTTAATTTAGGTCTATTTTGGCTGAGATTAGCATACCTCTGACTCACAGGATTTAATAAATTATAGTATTATTGAATACATAGGACATCCCTCTACCCCAGCTTACTCTTATCTTTTTAATTTAAAATAGTATTCTGCTACCAAGAAGGATGCAACTGCTAGTTTTAGATGTAAATAGTGTTATTTACTGGACTTTGTGATATTATTTTCTTAACTACACTTTACTATGGCCCTGTTGAAAACAGACTATCAAGTTTTTTGTCTCTGTTCTGTCATCTCTCTTAAGCCAGGCACCTTTAGAGTGTTTGCAATTTGTTCGAAGTGGTTGAGGATCTCAGGCCCTGCTCACGTGAGGTGGAGTGCAGGGGAGCTACCGGTTTCCCTGCTGACCTGCTGAATGCTACCTTCCCCTCGAGTTGAATACACCTTAAGGAAAATGATAACACGAGGGACGTGTAACTTGTTTTGAAGCATTAAAAACCAGCAGCTCTTCACTATGTTCCATATTTTAACCAAACTACTGTAGACTACTAAACATAGCCAAGCCAGAACATTCCTTCTGGATTAAGCCTAGGCCACTTGAGGGGCAGCCAGGGGTGATGGTGTCAGGTGAGAATCCTGTGTCTTGAAGGAGTGGCCTTTACAGGAAGAGTGCCCATGTTTTCACCTGCAGCGTTGCCACCAGAGTGTGCAATACCTCCTGCACACAGGCTCAGGGTAAACTGCTCCAAAGCTGGGTTTTGTGTTGCATACAAAGTCAATAAAATAGTTGCTAATCCTGAATGGCAGCCAGTGATGTGAAGGTACTATTAAAGTGAACAAAAACTAGATTGCAACAGTTTTCTTTCCTTGCTTGAAGTATAACACACGCTCCATTTGATCCTGCCTGAAAGAAGCTAACATTATATTTGTGACAGACAGAGGCTCCATCAAGCCAAGCAACAATTAACAGCTCAAGTGTAAGATTTATAAATGCCCGTGTACTCACCCTTCAATTGTTACCACCCAGAGGTTACAGGACTCTTTCCCAGCATTTAGGGGAACAGGCTTTTAGAGTATTTAGAAGACCAGGCTATAATCAGTAATGTGCCTGGGAGCAGGAAATAGCTCCCAATTTATTTATGGCCTTGGGAAAACTCAATCCGGTGTCTCCTTGTAGCTCAGAACACTAATAGCCCCCCTGGAAGAGAGTGGCACATTGAGCTCCAAACCCAATCAACATACATCCACTTGGCTGCAGATCTGACTGCTGGGTCATGAAGGCCGTGAAATGATGTTTGCCCTCAAGTCACTAGATATTTTAAGAAGCCCTATTTTTCTCCCTTTTTGCAGGAGTAGAGAGATGAAAGAGGACAGACCATTGAAAACTTTTAGATGCAGGAGAATTGAGACTTCCACAAGGGAGAGAAACACAGCCTCCCCAGAATCCATTATGCCATCGGGTTGTGGCACTCTCACCCTTGCCATAATACCGTTTCCTAACAATATCAAATCAGTGGATGAAATACAAGCTCAGAAACAGGAACATTTTCCTAAATCATAACCTAATAGCAAACAAAAATTGAAAAAACAATTATTCTGAAGCTCATTATTCTTAGATCTGTAGATATATATGTGTTGACTCCCACAGGATGGCACCAAGTAAAGATCTTAAGAGCATAGTAGGGGTTCTGAGACCGACTGTCACCCGTGGATCCTGATGGGGAAGAACAGAGGCTTCACTGTAGCTATAGTTTTCCACCAAGTCAATCAAATTAAAACATGACTCATTGTCCCCTCCAAAGATTCATAAAATTCTTGAGCTAAAGTGATCTTCTGAAGAAAAGCCACCTAACAATGTTAGGAGGCTCATAAAGCTCATTTCTCTTTTCCCTGGTATGCACAAATATCAAGCCTATAAAAAAGTAATTATTTCCCCAAACCTGTAACCACTGCATTCGTTTTCTTTGGAGGAACATTGTAGCATTTCAGGAGGGTCGAGAGATCTAAAGAGTTTGGTCTGAATGTGTGTCTGTACAATTCCCTTTGGCATTAAACTCTGAAACCTACAATCAATGGCCTTCAAATTGGTGTTAAATTGGGAGAACACCCTACTGCTTTCTGAGTCTACGAGCAACAGAAAGACTGGTCTTAGTGCAATTAGGCAGGAGGGATTTGGACTCAGAAACAGCCACAGAAGTATTTCTCAGCACTCCCAGTTCCTGCCAACTTAGCTGGAAACGATGCCACAGCGAGACCAGAAAGAGGAGTCGCCTTAAGGTATCCCTACAAAGTCACCTTTCTGATAAAAAGGAGGGAAAAAAAAGTTAGATATCTAAAATAAGCCTAGAATCTCACACACAGCTGTGACTTCTAAGTGAAACTCTTTTCTCCCTCATGTCCTTAAATAGTCACAGAATCACACACAGCCTGACTTTTAAAGACAAGCTTGGCTACAGGAAATGAACCAACCCCAAAGACTCTTCTAACCTGTCTCCTGACTGGGCTCCTTCAGAAAGTGTTCTCCTGTTCCATCTGTAGGGCTGCTTACTACTGGAACCTAAAACAAAACCTGTTGTTTGTACCATCACTTTTTCTGGTGTTTCCTGTGCTTTTGTGATTCCAAGTCTGTTCATAAGTTCTGAAGATAAATTATGTGAAATCATATTTTGGCATATGGGGGTGGAGGATGAATTCTTTACAGACTTTTTAAGATGATCCATTTGTACCACAGAAAACATTTTGGAAGTTGTTATATATGAGTATATAAATTTTTCTTTTCATATTTTACATTAAAATAAAGCTTTATTCAGTCATTAAGACGTCAGAGTCTTGGATTGCTTTAGGATGGG